TCCCAGCCCCATTCCCCTTAGGGACGCTCCAACCTGTCCCTCTGCAGTCCTGCCCTTCTCCCTCTCCTGTGGTCAAGGTCAGGGATCAGGGTCCTCATGCTTACAACACCGTCTGTTCTCCCCCAGGGCCTTCCCAGCTCCCACTTCCGGCTACTGACACCCCAAGCTTTGATGTCTCCAGCTCAGGCCTGGTCCCAAGTCTCAGGCCTTGGGGGTCCTACAGTCCCTTGGGTAACCTTCAGGACCCTCACTCCAGCAGGCCACACTGAGCACCTCACCTGACTTCTGCCCCAGGTTCTCCCATTTTGGTGAGGTCACCTTCCCCACCAGCTACCCAAGCCAGAGACCTCTGTCCAAGCAGCCGCCGAGCCTTACAAGGATCTTTCACATGCCTGGTTCTTGGCATGGCGGCCAGGGCCTTCCCTGAGTCGGACTGCTGCCCCTGCCTCTCCCGGCCTTCACCCTTTCCTGCGAACCCAGCCTCGGTCTCTCTGCCTGGCCCTCTGCCTTTGCGTTAGTCTTCTCCCAAGCCCGCACCTCGTCCGAATCTGTCATGAGGCCCCTTCCAGGAGGACCCCGAGGCCTCTGCCAACTACCTCGCGGCCCTGGCCCTGACGTTGCTAGGCACCATCACCAGGACGCCCACAGGCCCCACCCCTCTGGCCACGCCCCCGGGAACCAAGCTTTTTGAGCCGGAGGGAGGTAGAAAACTTTTATTAGCTGGAGAGGTTGAGGCCTACAGCGGGGAAAGGACTTGCCAGATTTTCGCCGCAAGTCAGGGCCATAGCGGGGGGCATAACAAGGCCTCCCAACCGAAGGTCAAGCAAGAGCTCCGAGCGTCCCACACAAGTCCCGAAGGGACACTGTGACGCCGCGCTACTGAAGGCGCCTGGGTTCCCGGACTCGGCCACCGCCTCGCCGCTTCCGCCCCTCAGAAGCATGGCGGCCACGTAGCCCGGCCCGGATTGGACGTTGGCGGTGGACGCCAAACAGTTGGCAACACGATTGGCTGCTGCGGGGTGATGACGTCAGGGGGCGGTGTCGGAGTGAATGGGGGCAGCATGAGGCCGGGCGGCTTTTTGGGCGCCGGACAGCGGCTGAGTAGAGCCATGAGCCGATGTGTTTTGGAGCCTCGCCCCCCGGGGAAGCGGTGGATGGTGAGTGGCGTGGGGCGGCGACGTAGGGGCTCTTGGGCCTCAGTTTCCCTGGTGCCGCCCGCAGGTGGCTGGCCTGGGGAATCCCGGACTGCCCGGCACGCGACACAGCGTGGGCATGGCGGTGCTGGGGCAGCTGGCGCGGCGGCTGGGTGTGGCGGAGAGTTGGACGCGCGACCGGCACTGTGCCGCCGACCTCGCCCTGGCCCCGCTGGGGGATGCCCAACTGGTCCTGCTCCGGCCACGGCGGCTTATGAACGCCAACGGGCGCAGCGTGGCCCGGGCTGGTGAGTTGAGAGCGCCAGGGGTGGGCGGGCGGAGTAACCAGGGCTGCCGTTTCCCTGTGCTAAGCGGAGCTGTTTGGGCTGACTGCCGAGGAAGTCTACCTGGTGCATGATGAGCTGGACAAGCCCCTGGGGAGACTGGCTCTGAAGCTGGGGGGCAGTGCCAGGTGAGGTCCTGAGATGGTCAGGGTTGGGATAGGGCACTAACTGCCCCTCCCATATCCCTTGAAGGGGCCACAATGGAGTCCGTTCCTGCATTAGCTGCCTCAACTCCAATGTGAGTCTACCCTTTTGTTGTGCAACTGGGTCATTTATGAGACTATTTATTCTTTTCTCCCCAGGCTTGGCTTGGACTCATCGTCAACAGCAGCAGCATCATCATCATCACCATCATCATCATCATCATCATCATCATCATCATCATCATCAATGGCTGAGCCCTCACTGTGCTTCCTGGGAGCCGGGCTCAGCTTCCCGCCTCCACGGGCACTACAGGAGGGAACAAAGTCACCTGTCAGGATCATGTGGAAAGAGGCCAAGGGTGGATTTAACCCAGGTATGCTGATGCTGAAGTCTGTGCTCCTAACCACTCTGGCCTTCTGCTTCCTGTACCCAGAAGAGATGGAACCCACAGGCCACTGCTAAAAGTCTCCAACGGTGTTAAATATCCTTGGAGGAGCAGGGAATTCCAAACAACCCAAAGCATGCAACACCAACTGAGCCATTCTAAAGCCAGGTCTGTGAGCTGCAGCCAGGCACTGTGCCTTTCCAGAGGCCCTGGTCCAGGCTGCGGGACTCAGCAGAGACTGCTGGGGGCCTGTGCACCCACCTCGGAATGACACCAAGCATTTGTTCCTGGAATTCCCTGCTCCTCCAAGGATATTTAACACCGTTGGAGACTTTTTAGCAGTGGCCTGTGGGTTCCATCTCTTCTGGGTAACACAGGAGGACCAGGGCTTTGGCCAAGAACCTAAAGAGCCACACTCATTTGCTCTTGGGTGGTAGTGAAGGGGTAGAATGGAGAGAGGTGACAGGAAGCTGGGACAGAAGACTTCAGAAACAACCAGGGAGATACTAGAAAGCCACTCCCAGGAGATTGGAGGGACAGATGATCCCGGGAAGCAGCAAACAGTGCTGCTTTTGCTTTAATGTAAATTTGGCTTAGAACAATTTAGAATTTTAAAAATTCCAGTCTTGGATCTCGTTCCAAAGCCTTCTGTTTGCTGGTGAACTAATGATAAAGATAATGGGGGCCAGACACAGTAGCTCACGCCTGTAATCCCAGCAGTTTGGGAGGCTGAGGCAGGCCAATCGCTTGAGCCTAGGAGTTCAAGACCAGCCTGGACAACACTCCATCTCTCCAGA